GATAGGGTTTTGCCATGAAACTGGGTGACTTTGCCTGGGGGCATATGCCCCACGGGAGTTACATGGCTTTCCATGAGCCAACGACATTGGGGTGGGGAACCCTGACATTCACTGATTAGTCAAGACTGGGTTTTGTGCCTAATCAGGAAAATAGAGTGTGGGGATCTTGTTCACCCAAATTTCCTGTCCTGAGAATTGGGGAGGGGTGGTTTCCTAAAGAAAATTCAGGGTGTTTAGCCAGGTGTGGTGGCTCGTGCCTGTAGTTCCAGCTACTCAGGAGGCTGAGGTGGGAGGATCGTTTGAGCCTGGGAGGCAGAGATTACAGTGAGCCAAGATTGTGCCACTGCATTCCAGCCTGGGCAACAGAGACCCTGTCTCAAAAAAAAAAAAAAAGGAAAGAAAATTCAGGGTGCTGTTACCAAAAGGGGACCTGTTTGCTAGCAGCAAAAACAAAAGCAAACAACAGCAACAAAAAACCAAACAGCATCTGCCTGCTAAGGCCTCCTCTCACTCATCTCACACACTATCATGGAGCACCTATTCTCTATGAAGTTAATATTAGCTGAGCACCTACTATGTGCCACGTTCTATGCTTTTCTCTCACTTTTCCAGCCTCCTTTCTTTCTGAGAGAACTAGCCCTCTTGGGGGGCCAGGGCATGCCTAAGGGTCCTCCTGCTTCAGCTTTTGTCTCACTGGTACCTCAGTTTCCCTTTAATATGAGAGCTAAATGCTCATCCCATTGATGAGGATGGGGCAGGACAGGAGATGGGGGGGGCACTTCTCACCACTGAGAAAGGTAGAGCAGGCTCTGGCTGACTCCAAAGCCCACACTCTAACCCTCTCAAGTCTAGGCTCCAAGTCTGTGCCTGCTCTGTCCTCCACCCCTCCACCCTAGAGGCACCCCCAAGCACTTCCACAGCAGAGCCTCCAGCCTTCAGCTGGCAGCTGCTAGGACCCAGGGGGCTGGCGCCAGGCCCTGCCCCTCCCTTGCCAGCCGTGTGTGGCAACATCAGAGTGACAGCCAGTACCATCTCCGACAGGGGCTGAGTTGCTGGAGCTGGGCTGGGGCAGGGGAGAAAGACAGCAGACTCATCCTTGCACCCCTCCATGGGCCTGGCCAAGCCCCCAAGAGGATGGCAGCCTGGGCGTCGGAGCCACCTCCTGGGCAGCCAATGAGGTGAGGGGCCGGAGGAGCAAGGGACAAGAGGAGCAGAGGACAGGTGATGGAAATCCTGCAGCTTTAGGCTCCATTCTGCCATCTACATCCCAGCGCAGGGTGAAGCCTGAGAGCCCAAATGGCCAACTCCACAGGGCTGAACGCCTCAGAAGTCGCAGGCTCGTTGGGGTTGATCCTGGCAGCTGTCGTGGAGGTGGGGGCACTGCTGGGCAACGGCGCGCTGCTGGTCGTGGTGCTGCGCACGCCGGGACTGCGCGACGCGCTCTACCTGGCGCACCTGTGCGTCGTGGACCTGCTGGCGGCCGCCTCCATCATGCCGCTGGGCCTGCTGGCCGCACCGCCGCCCGGGCTGGGCCGCGTGCGCCTGGGCCCCGCGCCATGCCGCGCCGCTCGCTTCCTCTCCGCCGCTCTGCTGCCGGCCTGCACGCTCGGGGTGGCCGCACTTGGCCTGGCACGCTACCGCCTCATCGTGCACCCGCTGCGGCCAGGCTCGCGGCCGCCGCCTGTGCTCGTGCTCACCGCCGTGTGGGCCGCGGCGGGACTGCTGGGCGCGCTCTCCCTGCTCGGCACGCCGCCCGCACCGCCCCCTGCTCCTGCTCGCTGCTCGGTCCTGGCTGGGGGCCTCGGGCCCTTCCGGCCGCTCTGGGCCCTGCTGGCCTTCGCGCTGCCCGCCCTCCTGCTGCTCGGCGCCTACGGCGGCATCTTCGTGGTGGCGCGTCGCGCTGCCCTGAGGCCCCCACGGCCGGCGCGCGGGTCCCGACTCCACTCGGACTCTCTGGATAGCCGCCTTTCCATCTTGCCGCCGCTCCGGCCTCGCCTGCCCGGGGGCAAGGCGGCCCTGGCCCCAGCGCTGGCCGTGGGCCAATTTGCAGCCTGCTGGCTGCCTTATGGCTGCGCGTGCCTGGCGCCCGCAGCGCGGGCCGCGGAAGCCGAAGCGGCTGTCACCTGGGTCGCCTACTCGGCCTTCGCGGCTCACCCCTTCCTGTACGGGCTGCTGCAGCGCCCCGTGCGCTTGGCACTGGGCCGCCTCTCTCGCCGTGCACTGCCTGGACCTGTGCGGGCCTGCACTCCGCAAGCCTGGCACCCGCGGGCACTCTTGCAATGCCTCCAGAGACCCCCAGAGGGCCCTGCCGTAGGCCCTTCTGAGGCTCCAGAACAGACCCCCGAGTTGGCAGGAGGGCGGAGCCCCGCATACCAGGGGCCACCTGAGAGTTCTCTCTCCTGAGCAGGAGAAAGGAGGGTGGTTTCCGTGGGGGCTCATCCAACCCCTGCACAGGTCACAGCAGGTGCCCTGCTGGATATCTGGGTCTGGAACAGGAGGAGAAAGGGTGTCTGCTGCCTGGTGAGGCCCACGGACTTCTGAGAGCCAGGAATCCTGCGGTCTGGGCCCAACACTGCATAGCACTGTGCATAGGCCGACCCTTCCTTAGGCCTCAGCTTTCCCATCTGCACCCTGCAGCATCTCTAAGGGCCCCTCCAGCATAGGTGGTTTGTGAAACTCACAGGTGGTCCCCAGGCCAAGATGGGCAGGTGTCACAAAGAAGAGGGCCCTAAGGGCTCACAACCAAAGTGATCCGCCAAGCAGGGCAGTATCTGGGTTACAGCCACAGCAGGAAGAACCACTGGAGAGACACTCAGAAGGACTTCCCTGACATCTGCACCAAGGAGAGTCTGGACAAAGCTACTGAAACTCCTCCACCTGCTTCTAAAATGCCCAGAAGACAACTGGACCAGTTTGGTATTAGAAGTAGGAGGCTGGACGACTTCACCCCCAAAGGGTCCTGAAGCCCCAGAACTGGCATGTGGAAGGGGCTGAGGCCTAATTGAGGTTGGTGGATTCACACATGGGGGTCCTCCAGGACCTCAGCTGCACCCATTTTCTGGAGGTTTTGCTGCCCACAACACCAGTATTTCACAACTTCCTGGTCGCTGAGAATATTTATTCAAAAACAGGGATTGAAAAAACTGTACAGAGTGTCTGCTGCTGAGAACTGGGC